GGAGAAGTCTTATCCTCACCTAACTACAAAAAGATTTAATAAAGAAACACACCCTTTCCTATTGTTACTTGGGGTTTGAAGGCATTACATCTTTTTTTCTTTTTTGCTACCTTGAGGTCAGCTGGCAACAGCCTCCTCTCAAGTCTCAGTCCAGGCGAGCGATGAGAGCCACATTCTAATGGAATCCAATGAGAGCATTACTTGAGCTGATTATGCAACGTCTCTTTGTAAACATTGAAAAAAGTTTGGAGAAGAGATGGGATGAGTTTAGTTGTTTGGTTCCAGGGGATTTTAGAGACATAGCTTGCAGCTACAGATTGGTAAATGTGAAATCTGGATGCTTATTGGTAATAAGAGAATTCCCAAGCCCAGGTGCACTGTTTAAAGTGCTATAGATTCATATTTGGTTTATAATGTATATCTGTTTGCTGTTTGGGTTAAGGAGGAAAGAAGAAAGAAGGATGAAGAGGCTAAGCATAAATGCTATTTACTTTTTTCTAAGCTATGACAGGAGATATACATTAACTGGGTATTCAACTGAATTTAAGAGTAATGCATTTAAAATTTTTTCAACCTCTTTTAAAATTTGATATACTGTAATAAACTGCCACTGGGGATGGGAAGATGGAAGCCTGGTGCTCATGGGCTAGGCATTTGTGTAGGTGTAGATCTTATAATGCTAAACATGGAAATACTTCAGATTAGAGGCAGGCCTTCCCATTTGCTAAGGTGCATTTACATGACAGCAAGGCCTAAGCAAACATTTAGCTTCTATTGGCACTTGTTCTATTTCTAAACCTTAGAAAAAAGGTGTGTGTGTGGGCTGGGGGGACGGGGGGGGGAGGGAGGTGGTAGGGGGTGCTCTTGCTGTGTCTCATTTGCAGTCATGCATCCTCTGCATTATTATGATGGAGATTACTCAGTTATGTTAGGAACTAGATTATGATGTCAGAAAATATCCTTTCCAAAACAGGCAAAAAGTCAGGGTCCTGGGTATATATTGAGGAGAATTTCTACGGAAAGTAATAAACAGGGCAGCTTGGAAGAGGTACCTGCTTTCTAATAATTGCCTTTAGTGGGAACAGAAGTCTCCTTTCAAGAAGCTTTTAATTCATTTTAAGATTTAATTTTATGTTTTCTGAAGAACAACAAAAAATATTTCTGGAAAAGACTGCTGAGAAGATTTCCCTCTTTCAGCCAGAAGAGCAGAGAGAAGATTGTAAATCAAGGAAAAGGTGAAGTAATAAATTAGGAGGGAACTTTGGTACTTTTTTTTTTTTTTTTTTTTTTTTTTTACAGATTTCCCCCTTCAGATCTAACGATTACATTAGGGCTCCTGCATCTTTTTGGAAGGATTCTTTTTATAAATCAGAAAGTGTTCGAGGTTCAAAGGTTGACATTTCTGAGTGCTGATACTTTGTCCTACCTCTTTGCGACTAGCTCACTTCTCCGGCAGGTTTGCCTCGGAGCGTGTGAACATTCCTCCGCTCGGTTTTCAACTCGCCTCCAACCTGCGCCGCCCGGCCAGCATGTCTCCCCGCCCGTGAAGCGGGGCTGCCGCCTCCCTGCCGCTCCGGCTGCCACTAACGACCCGCCCTCGCCGCCACCTGGCCCTCCTGATCGACGACACACGCACTTGAAACTTGTTCTCAGGGTGTGTGGAATCAACTTTCCGGAAGCAACCAGCCCACCAGAGGAGGTAGACAGACAGCTATGTATATATATGTGGGTTTCGCTACAAGTGGCTCTGGAACGAAAGGGCCTGGTTCGCAAAGAAGCTGACTTCAGAGGGGGAAACTTTCTTCTTTTAGGAGGCGGTTAGCCCTGTTCCACGAACCCAGGAGAACTGCTGGCCAGATTAATTAGACATTGCTATGGGAGACGTGTAAACACACTACTTATCATTGATGCATATATAAAACCATTTTATTTTCGCTATTATTTCAGAGGAAGCGCCTCTGATTTGTTTCTTTTTTCCCTTTTTGCTCTTTCTGGCTGTGTGGTTTGGAGAAAGCACAGTTGGAGTAGCCGGTTGCTAAATAAGTAAGTGCTGAGAGGCTCCAGAGAAATTTTTTTGACACTCGGGTCCCATTCCCTTCTGTTGCAGGTCCCGAGCGCGAGCGGAGACGATGCAGCGGAGACTGGTTCAGCAGTGGAGCGTCGCGGTGTTCCTGCTGAGCTACGCGGTGCCCTCCTGCGGGCGCTCGGTGGAGGGTCTCAGCCGCCGCCTGTAAGTGCCCCATCCTCCCCAGGGCGCCGGGTGTTTTCTTCCCCTCTAATATTTTCTTTCAAAGCAAAAGAGCTGTGTCTGAACATCAGCTCCTCCATGACAAGGGGAAGTCCATCCAAGATTTACGGCGACGATTCTTCCTTCACCATCTGATCGCAGAAATCCACACAGCTGAAATCAGAGCTACCTCGGAGGTGTCCCCTAACTCCAAGCCCTCTCCCAACACAAAGAACCACCCCGTCCGATTTGGGTCTGATGATGAGGGCAGATACCTAACTCAGGAAACTAACAAGGTGGAGACGTACAAAGAGCAGCCGCTCAAGACACCTGGGAAGAAAAAGAAAGGCAAGCCCGGGAAACGCAAGGAGCAGGAAAAGAAAAAACGGCGAACTCGCTCTGCCTGGTTAGACTCTGGAGTGACTGGGAGTGGGCTAGAAGGGGACCACCTGTCTGACACCTCCACAACGTCGCTGGAGCTCGATTCACGGTAACAGGCTTCTCTGGCCCGTAGCCTCAGCGTCTCCTTTTCTTTCTCTTCCTTCTTTTTGCAGGAGGCATTGAAATTTTCAGCAGAGACCTTCCAAGGACATATTGCAGGATTCTGTAATAGTGAACATATGGAAAGTATTAGAAATATTTATTGTCTGTAAATACTGTAAATGCATTGGAATAAAACTGTCTCCCCCATTGCTCTATGAAACTGCACATTGGTCATTGTGAATATTTTTTTTTTGCCAAGGCTAATCCAATTATTATTATCACATTTACCATAATTTATTTTGTCCATTGATGTATTTATTTTGTAAATGTATCTTGGTGCTGCTGAATTTCTATATTTTTTGTAACATAATGCACTTTAGATATACATATCAAGTATGTTGATAAATGACACAATGAAGTGTCTCTATTTTGTGGTTGATTTTAATGAATGCCTAAATATAATTATCCAAATTGATTTTCCTTTGTGCATGTAAAAATAACAGTATTTTAAATTTGTAAAGAATGTCTAATAAAATATAATCTAATTACATCATGATTCAGAGAGTGAATTCTATCCTTTAAGATTTT